TAGCTGGGATTACAGGCATGCTCCACCACGCCCGGCTAATTTTTTTGTACTTTTAGTAGAGACGGGGTTTCACCATGTTGGCTAGGATGGTCTCCATCTCCTGACCTCGTGATCCGCCCGCCTCGGCCTCCCAAAGTGCTGGGATTACAGGCGTGAGCCACCACGCCGGCAACAAAAGTGAACTTCTAAGGTTGTGTCATCTGTTTCACCTCTCAGCCCTCCAAGCTATCACTGTTAAATATAATGGGTATTGAGAAAACTGTTAGATATTATTAAGGAATTTCTATATATCCTCCAGTTGAGTTAGGTGTTCTGATGTAGCTCAAGTATTTTCTTATCCCTACCTCCAGGGTCTAAACTAGCAAATTACATCAGGACACCTACAGAGGACAATTGGCGATTTTCCAATAGAAAGTGAAATAACCCCGTTAATGAGAGTAATGCAGTTATTTTAAAAAAAGAGAAGTCAGATTGAGATGTAGCACAGTCAGGGCACAATTACCCTGATAATAGCCACTTCACAGAGATTGGTTTAGATGTTTTTCTAAAATGAGCAAATTTAGGCAACATAATTCATGTTTATCTATCCCTAGCCCCAGCTGCTTCCCCGTTCCTAATGGTCATCCCAAGATGTGTACAGCAGTGTGGTACAGCACGGTGAGAGAGACCCTCAGGGATGGGACGAGGGTCTTTGCTGCATTGTCAACATAATTAAAAAGTTGTTAAAAGGGTATCCAAATGTTCTGTTTCTTCCCCTTCAGTAGCTACTAAGATGCACTATACAAGCTGACCCAGGGAAGGAAAAAAGCAAGTGCATTTCAAGGCTCAGCTCACTTGATTAGCTGTAATTCCCTGGGCATGTGCCCCGCCTACTTGAGCCTGTTTCCCTGTCCATAAAATGCGCAAACGCTAGGGAGGGTGGGTCCTGGAGCTTTATCCAATCAGTGGCGCTGGCGTGGGAACCACCCAATCAGACGCGCAGTTGGAGAGGGGGCCGTGGCTTCCGGCTTTTGGCGGGGCCTTTGTCTCCAGCTCCCGCTAGACCTTGGGACCCGCCTCTGCTTTTCCGCGTTCTCCAACTCGGGAATCCCCGGTGACTTTGTCGCAGCCTCCGTTACCCTGTGATCTGCAAGTCCTGGGAGACGCACAGCTAAGATGCCCGGACATCCTGGAAGCTGGGAAATGGTGAGTGTGCGGGGTTAGGCATCCCGAGAGGGTTTTTATTTATTTATTTTTTTATTTTTACTAGAGATGGGGTTTCACCATGTTGGCCAGGCTGATCTCGAACTCCAGACCTCAGGTCATACGCCCGCCTCAGCCTCCCAAAAGTCCTGGGATTACAGGCGTGAGCCACCGCGCCCGGCCTCTTAGGAACATTTCTGAATCTCACACTCGGAGGCTGTCAAAAGTTGGATAATTGACTTTCATATGCGGGCCTGGTCCACAGGTGGGTTGGTTACTCTCAGACCAAGATTCAGTACACATGTGAGGCTGTGACTGCACTGAAAAGCACAGTCCGCAGACAAAATTGTGGCTCTCTTGCAATACCGTCAACCATTGAGATTGTGACTCACGTACTTAGACAGACCCAACATACAGGAGGTGTTGACCCTCATACCTGGAACCTGGACATGTGTGGAATTTCTAATCTCATTCCTGGACTTTCCTGCAGGTAAGATTGCATGCATCTACTAAGCACCTTAGTATTATGACATATCTTTTCATTCATCACCTAGGTGATGTGACTCTTCTTCAGCCTGCACCCTGCCAAAAGAGGATTGTGATGTATCACTGGACCCAGCACCTAGATGACGTAACTCTCATCTTTTGCCTGGACCTTGCATATTTTGGGTATTGTTACATATTACTGAGTCTGACATTAGCTGTTTTATCTGATTTCTGGGTCTTTCTGCAGGTGTGATTGTGACACATACCTCTGCTCAGAATGTGAGCGATTTGACTCTCCTGCCTGGGCCCAGTACACAGATGGGATTGTGACATATCGCTGGACCCAGCATGTAGATCATGTGACCCTATACTCTTGCCTTGGTGCTGTCGCAGAGGGCATTGTGACATATCACTGGTCCCTGCACCCAGGTAATGTGTTTCTCCTTTCTGTGCCCTGCCCAAATGGGCTATTGTAACATATTACTGGATCTAACACCCAGATGATATGAATCTCCTACCTAGACCCTGGCTTCAGGGGACATTTTGCCATATTTCTGGACCCATCTATTTAATGTTACTCTTCACCTTTACATGGGCTTTTCCCTAGGAGACGTTGTAACATATCTGTGCCAAGCACCTACATGATCTCACTCTTCTCTCCTGCCTGGGCCCTGACCACAGAAGAGGGGGTGACGTATCACTAGGCCCTGACCACAGGTTATGTGATTTTTCTGCCTGGTCCCTGTCCAGAGAGGACATTATGACATTTGCCTGGGCCCATAAACTAGATTATATGACTCTCCTTTTGTCTCTGAAACTTGTCCACAGTGGAGATTTTGACATACCACTTTTCTCAGGATCTACATAATCTGAATTTTGTTCCATGCCTCAGTCTTGCCCACTGGGGTGATTGTGCCATATAACTAGTCTCAATTCCTAGGTTATGTGACTCTTCTTTATGAGCCTTACCCACATAGGGCATTTTGACATATCTCTGGAGCCCTCTCTTAGATGAGGTGACTGTGCTGCACGGTCCCCTTTTTTTCAGAAAATATTGTGCCATATTTTTTGACCTAGTAACAAGGTGATGTGACCCTCGTCTACTGCTTGGTTTCTGCCCAAGGCGGGATTGTGATTTTTTTATTTTATTGTTTTTTTTTTTTTTTGAGATGGAGTCTCACTTTGTTGCCAGGCTGGAGTGCAGTGGCACGATCTCAGCTCACTGCAACCTCTGCCTCCCGGGTTCAAGCTATTCTTCTGCCTCAGCCTCCCAAGTAGCTGGGGCTACAGGCATGCACCACCATACCTAGCTAATTTTTGTATTTTTATTAGAGACAGGATTTCACCACGTTGTCCAGGATGCTCTCGTTCTCTTGACCTGGTGAACCACCAGCCTCTGCCTCCCAAAGTGCTGAGATTACAGGTGTGAGCCACCATGCCTGGCCAGGGATTGTGATTTTTCACTGGGCCTAGCACCTTGGTGATGTGACTCTCCTCTCCTACTACAGGTTTCAGTTAGAAAAGGAGAGTCACGTCACTTAGGTGATAAACAGAAAGATAATGTCATAATTCTCCTATTAGCAGGGCCCATGCAGGAGAGTCACATCACCTAGTTGTTGGACCCTGCCATATTTCAATATACACAATTTGTTTCACCTAGGTATTGGTGAATTGTGTATTGTATATATTAAAATATGGCTAGTCCAACACCTAGGTGATGGGACTCTCTTCACCTGCTAATAGAGGAATTATGACATGTCATTTGTTTATCACCTAAGTGATGTAACTTCTACCTGAACCCTGTAAAAGGGGAGGATTGTGACATATCACTGGACTCTGTATCTAGGTGATATCACTCTCTTTAACCTGGGCCCCTTGTATTGTGGGTATTATGACACATCAGTGGCTCAAACCAAATGGGTAAAGAGCTCTTGCCTGGGCCCTGTCTGTGGGAAGCACCTTGTGACATATCTGTGCATCCATTACTTTGGAGGTGTGACTCTCCTCTTCCATCTGCACCATGCCCAGAGAAAGATTGTGTTGCATCTCTGGGTTCAGCAACCAGGTGCTGTGTTTCTTGTGCCCAGGCCTTGCCTGCAGAGAGAATTGTGACATAGCTGGGTCCAGTACCAAGTAACGTGACTTTGTTGTCTGTGCCTTGCTTTCGAGAAGGAATTGTAACATAACCCTGGACAGGCAACCAGGTAATATGACTCTCCTGCCTGGTCCTTGTCCTGAAAAATTGTGACATATTTCCGACTCAGCATGCAGGTGATGTTACTCTCCCATTTACTTTCTACTCACAGGTTAGATTGTGACATACACTTTAGCCCAGTTCACAGTTGCGATGATGATACTCATACCACAAACCAGTCCATAGCAGAGATACTGGTGCTGGTAGCTAGACTTAGAGAAACAGGTAAAGTCCTGGATTACCATTCTTTCACATTTTGTATAAAGTCTTTGGACGGTACAGAGAGTGTTATCATAGGGCCAAGCACACAGGTGAGACTGTTTCTCAAATGCACAACCTACCAAATGTTAGCATTGTCACCCTCACACGAATTTCACACGTGAATGGAGTCCACAGTAAAAATTGTGACTGTCATATGTAATCATGTGACAACAGTTAAGATGGTGACTCATTTCTAAACCTAGCTCATAGGCAGGTGAGAACTCTTTTCTCTAGACCCAGCCAATTGGAGAGATGTTGACTCTAATGCATGAGCCTAGGTCCACAGGTATGATTATGAGTTTGTATTAGAAAAAAAAGTCTCAGAGCAAATTGTGACCATCATGGATATTGTATAAAGCCCTCAGGTAGTATAGAGAGTTCTATAACAGGGCCTAGCACCCAGGTGACATTGTGACACTCGTATGCAAACCCAGCCAACAGTGAAAATTGACAACTTTCCACATGAACACAGCTCACTGTTGAAGTTCTGAATCTCACACCTGGAGGTGGTTGGAAAATTGACTCTCAAACGTGGATTCGGTTCACACGTGGGCTGGTGACTCTCAAACCAAGATTCAGCATACCTGTGAGGCTGTGACTCCACTAAGGGGACACAGTCCACGGCAAAGATTGAGGCTCTCATGGATGTATCCAGTCCACCGTTGAGATTGTGACTTGTGTACTTGGACTCAACATACAACATGTGTTGACTCTAATACTAAGAAATGGGATGTGTGGGATTGTTCATTCCTACATTTTTTTGTGACTGTGATTGTAACATACACCTTTGCCCAGCACCTGAGTGATTTGACTCTCCTGCCTGGTGCCTAGTGCACAGATCGGATTGTGACACATTGCTGAATCCAACATCTAGGTGGTGTGACTCTGTACTTTTGCCTCAGCACTGCCCACAGGGGGGCATTGTGACATATCACTGGACCCCACACCCTGGTTATGTGACTCTTCTGCCTGTGCCCTATCTTCATGGGCCATTGTGACATTGCTATGTGCAACATCCAGGTGATGTAACTTTCCTTGCTGGATCCTGCTTGCAGGAAGCATTATAATCTATCTGCATCCATCACCCAAGTAATGTGACTCTCTTTCTACCAGGTTGCTGCTTACAGAAAGAATTGTTACCTATCACTGGGCCAGCACCTAGCTGTTGTGATGCTTCTTTTTCTACCTACATTCAGCTCACAATGTAGATTTTGACATACTGCTGGGCTAAACACCAAAAATGAAGTTACGTTTTTCCTCAGCACTTTCCTCATCAGGCATTGTGACATATTGTTTGGCCCAGAACTAAGGTAATGTGAGCCTCCTGCCTGAACCCTGCCCATAGTGGGCATAGTGACATATTTGTGAACCCATCATCCATATAATGTGACTTTCTTACTTGGCTTTTCCCTATAGGAGAGATTGTGACATATATTTGAGCCCAGAAACCAAATAATTTGACCCTTCTTTCCTGCTATGGCCATGCTCCCATAAAAGAGAGTGACTTATTGCTGCGATTAGCACACAGGCTATGTGATTCTTCTGCCTGGTTCCTCTCCACAGGAGTTACTTTGACATATCTCTGGGCCCATTACTTAGATGATGTGACTCCTCTTATTCCTGGGATGTGTTCACAGTTTGGACTGTAACATATCGCTTAGTCAAGCACTTATGTGATGTGACTCTTCTCTCATGTTTTGGCCTTGTCCACTGGGGTGCTTGTGATATGTAGCTGGGCCCAGCTCTTAGGTTATGTGATCTCTTTTTTTTTTTTTTTTTTTTTTTTTGCCTGATCTCTGCATACATTTTGTATTGTGATATATATGGCTGGGTCCAACACCTAGGTATTATGAGTCTCCTGAATGGGCTCTGTTCAGAAAGGTATTATGACATATTCTTTTTTCTTCATCACTTAAATGTTGTGACTCTCCTTTTTTGACTAGAACCTGCTACAAAGGATAATTGTGAAATATCACTGGACCCAGCACCTAGGTGATGTGACTCTCCTTTTTGCCTGGGTCTCACATAATTTGGGTATTGTGATATATTGCTGAGACCAACATCTAGGGGGTGGGAAGCTCCTTTCTTGACCCTAACCACAGGAGCTTTGTGACATATCTCTGCATCCATGATCTAAATATGTGATTCTGTGTTTCTGCCTGCACCCTGCTAACAGAGAAGATTACGACAAATTTCTAAGTGCAGTGTATCTTGTTTATCTTGTGCTGACCTCCTATCTCATCCTGTGACTAAGAATGCCTAACCTGGGGAGGCAGCCAAGTAGGTTTCAGCATATTTCACACAGCTGCTATTCAAGATTGAGTTGCTCTGGTTTGAATGCCTCCAACATTAAGATCCACTATAAAATTATGAAAAAAGTCTAGAGTAAATGAGAATTAAATTAGGATGGGCTATTCTACCCTGGGTGCGGTGGCTTACTCCTGTAATCCCAGCACGTTGGGAGGCCAAGGCGGGCGAATCACCTGAGGTCAGGAGTTTGAGACCAGCCTGGCCAACATGGGGAAACCCCGTCTCTACTAAAAATACAAAAATTAGCCAGGTGTGGTAGCGCACATCTGTAATCCCAGCTACTCGGGAGGCTGAGGCAGGGGAATTGCTTGAACCCAGGAGGCGGAGGTTGCAGTGAGCTGAGATTGCACCACTGCACTCCAGCCTGGGTAATAGAGCGAGACTGTATCTCCAAAAAAAAAAAAAAAAATTTAGAATGGGCTATTCTGAAAGATGTAGCAATAATTATATTTGTGTTTATGAGTTTTTTTTATTAACCTCTACACTTGATAATGAAAGAGGTTTCCACTGCTAAAGGAAAATAAATCTCTTGATGCCAAAATTACTAAGCCACTAGAAAAGTCAAGTTGAGAACTATGTCAGGCAAATCTGCCTCCCATTTTATTTCTAAATAAGATAGCTACAAAGATAAAAAAGCTACATACTTTCTTTACAATTAGCCAACAAGGAAATTCCTTGAGAACCAAAGACAGACAGAACTCAGAGTCATTTCTCTGAGCCTCGCCTGAGACAAATGCACATCTGATTGCTTCCTCTGCACTGCTGTTAATTTAGATATGCAGGTTCACTGAGCCAGACTAAATTGTATTCAGTTGAATGCTTATCAAGGACTCAAGAATCCAGACTTTTATCTCTTATTTACTTATGACCTGGAAGCCCTCACCTCAAGTTGTCCTGCATTACTGGATCAAACCAAGAAAGAGAGAGAGGAAGGAGGAGGTGGAGAAGGAAAAAGGTAGGGAAGGAAGATCTTATACATATTGATTGGTGTTTGTGTGTGTATGTGTTGTTTTTTTTAGGGACCATTGACATTTATGGATGTGGCCATAGAATTCTGTCTGGAGGAGTGGCAATGCCTGGACATTGCACAGCAGAATTTATATAGGAATGTGATGTTAGAGAACTACAGAAACCTGGTCTTCCTGGGTGAGCATAACTTCAATACTCAATTCCTAATAAGATTCACGTAATTTATTTTTTATTGAAACAGGTATTGCTGTCTCTAAGCCAGACCTGATCACCTGTCTGGAGCAAGAAAAAGAGCCTTGGGAGCCTATGAGGAGACATGAAATGGTAGCCAAACCCCCAGGTAGGTGAGAGTGAAAGTGAATACAACAAACAGTGGAATAATTTGTTATTTTTATTTTTTTCAGTTATGTGTTCTCATTTTACCCAAGACTTTTGGCCAGAGCAGCATATAAAAGATCCTTTCCAAAAAGCGACACTGAGAAGATATAAAAACTGTGAACATAAAAATGTACATTTAAAAAAAGACCATAAAAGTGTGGATGAGTGTAAGGTGCACAGAGGAGGTTATAATGGATTTAACCAATGTTTGCCAGCTACCCAGAGCAAAATATTTCTATTTGATAAATGTGTGAAAGCCTTTCATAAATTTTCAAATTCAAACAGACATAAGATAAGCCATACTGAAAAAAAACTTTTCAAATGCAAAGAATGTGGCAAATCATTTTGCATGCTTCCACATCTAGCTCAACATAAAATAATTCATACCAGAGTGAATTTCTGCAAATGTGAAAAATGTGGAAAAGCTTTTAACTGCCCTTCAATCATCACTAAACATAAGAGAATTAATACTGGAGAGAAACCCTACACATGTGAAGAATGTGGCAAAGTCTTTAATTGGTCCTCACGCCTTACTACACATAAAAAAAATTATACTAGATACAAACTCTACAAATGTGAAGAATGTGGCAAAGCTTTTAACAAGTCCTCAATCCTTACTACCCATAAGATAATTCGCACTGGAGAGAAATTCTACAAATGTAAAGAATGTGCCAAAGCTTTTAACCAATCCTCAAACCTTACTGAACATAAGAAAATTCATCCTGGAGAGAAACCTTACAAATGTGAAGAATGTGGCAAAGCCTTTAACTGGCCCTCAACTCTTACTAAACATAAGAGAATTCATACTGGAGAGAAACCCTACACATGTGAAGAATGTGGCAAAGCCTTTAACCAGTTCTCAAACCTTACTACACATAAGAGAATCCATACTGCAGAGAAATTCTATAAATGTACAGAATGTGGTGAAGCTTTTAGCCGGTCCTCAAACCTTACTAAACATAAGAAAATTCATACTGAAAAGAAACCCTACAAATGTGAAGAATGTGGCAAAGCTTTTAAGTGGTCCTCAAAGCTTACTGAACATAAGTTAACTCATACTGGAGAGAAACCCTACAAATGTGAAGAATGTGGCAAAGCCTTTAACTGGCCCTCAACCCTTACTAAACATAACAGAATTCATACTGGAGAGAAACCCTACAAATGTGAAGTATGTGGCAAAGCCTTTAACCAGTTCTCAAACCTTACTACACATAAGAGAATTCATACTGCAGAAAAACCGTACAAATGTGAAGAATGTGGCAAAGCTTTTAGCCGGTCCTCAAACCTTACTAAACATAAGAAAATTCACATTGAAAAGAAACCCTACAAATGTGAAGAATGTGGCAAAGCTTTTAAGTGGTCCTCAAAGCTTACTGAACATAAGATAACTCATACTGGAGAGAAACCCTACAAATGTGAAGAATGTGGCAAAGCTTTTAACCATTTCTCAATCCTTACCAAACATAAGAGGATTCATACTGGAGAGAAACCCTACAAGTGTGAAGAATGTGGCAAAGCTTTTACCCAATCCTCAAACCTTACTACACATAAGAAAATTCATACTGGAGAGAAATTCTACAAATGTGAAGAATGTGGCAAAGCTTTTACCCAATCTTCAAACCTTACTACACATAAAAAAATTCATACTGGAGGAAAACCCTACAAATGTGAAGAATGTGGCAAAGCTTTTAACCAGTTCTCAACTCTTACTAAACATAAGATAATTCACACTGAGGAGAAACCCTACAAATGTGAAGAATGTGGCAAAGCCTTTAAGTGGTCCTCAACCCTTACTAAACATAAGATAATTCATACTGGAGAGAAACCCTACAAATGTGAAGAATGTGGCAAAGCTTTTAAACTGTCCTCAACCCTTTCTACACATAAGATTATTCATACTGGAGAGAAACCCTACAAATGTGAAAAATGTGGCAAAGCTTTTAACCGATCCTCAAACCTTATTGAACATAAGAAAATTCATACTGGAGAGCAACCCTACAAATGTGAAGAATGTGGCAAAGCATTTAACTATTCCTCACACCTTAATACACATAAGAGAATTCATACTAAAGAGCAACCCTACAAATGTAAAGAATGTGGCAAAGCTTTCAACCAATATTCAAACCTTACTACACATAACAAAATTCATACTGGAGAGAAACTCTACAAACCTGAAGATGTGACAGTGATTTTGACAACACCTCAAACTTTTTCAAACATAAAATAAATTATACTGGTGAGAAATTCTAGAAATGTAAAGAATGTGATAAAGGCTTTACATGGTTGTCACACTTGATTGTAGGTAAGATAATTTACATTGGAGTAAACTTCTACAAGTGTGAAGAATGTGGCAAAACTTTTAATTAATGCTCGTACCTTATTGCACAGGAAAGAATTTTTACTTGGAAAAAGGTATATACACAAAGAATGTGGAAAAGCCATTAATATGTGCTCATATCTTACTCAACATCAGAGAGTCTGTACTTAATAAAACCATTATAGATGCAACTAGTGTCAAAAGATCTTTCAGAAAATAAAAGCCTTTAAAGTGAAGAAGATAATTCATTCTGAAGACAAACATTACAAATATTAAGAGGGTTGTAGTACCATTACTTGCATCACAGATCTTATTGTACACATTTTGTACTAAAGAAAACCCTGAAGCAGTTGCTCAAATACTGTTCAACATCAGAAAATTTATATTGGAAAAAACCCCTGGAAAATGTAATAAATTTGTAAAAACAGTTTTGAAAAACTACAGCTTATAAAACATGAGGGTCTATAATGCTTGGTTGATAGTACAAAGTTTATTCAACATCAGGGAATTTATATTGGAGAAAAACCCTACAAATGTAATCAGTTTGGAAAAACATTTTTAAAAAAACCACAGCATAGAAAACACCACAGGGTTCATACTAAAATATGTTTTTGCAGATGCAGTAAAAATGAAAAAAATTTAATCCGAAATTAAGTTTATGTAAATATCTGAGAATTCACAGTAGAAATATCTAAGGCGCGGACACTTCAGACATTACACTAAATCAGTGCTAAGTACAGAAAACAACACAAAATAAAACTTGGTGGATAAATTATTTGTATATAACATTAAAAGAAGTAGAAGATTTTCAGTTATAATTACAATTAAAGTATACTTTTATCTTGAAAAAATTACTGATTTTTAAATTAGTGAATAATGATGTAATTAAACTCTCAAATAACTTTATGCTCTTTTTTCATTCCTGCTATATTCACATGTGAAAGCATGTGACCAATTGTTGCTGCACCAAAGATATGAGAGATTCTTTTATTAGGTGGGCATTATTTAAAACATTTTTTATGGAACAGTAAGGATATTAAAGTGTAAGATGCAGCCAGGCATGGTGGCTCATGCCTATAATCCCAGCACTTTGGGAGGCTGAGGCCGGTGGATCACCTGAGGTCAGGAGTTTGAGACCAGCCTGACCAACATGGTGAAACCCTGTCTTTACTAAAAATACAAAAATTTACCAGGCACCTATAATCCCAGCTACTTCAAAGGCTGAAGCAGGAGAATCACTTGAACCTGGAAAGTGGAGGTCTCAGTGAGCCGAAATCATACCATTGCACTCCAACCTGGGCAACAAAAGTCAAACTCCATCTCAAAAAGAAAAAAAAAAAAAAAAAAGATGCGTGATGAAAATGTAACTGGAGAGGCTCTTTGTGGTTAACTTATAAAGGAGTGATGCAGGAGATAGGTTTTCAGAGTAATATTCTTCTGCATTATAGTGACAAAAGTTTTTTATTTTAGTTAAAATTGGTTAAATTAGTAAGTCATTTTACTTATTGTAATTTTATGTAATTAAATGTACATTTTTAAATTTTTAGATTACATGTAAATATAACTTTTAAAAAAATGTGTTAAGACCATTGTACATTCAATGAAGCATTATTATGCTTCTAACTTTAACCTATTTCACCTTACTCAAGAGTGTATGTAAAAGATGGTAACAATATACTATTTGGTAACATAATGGACTAACATTTCTATTAATCTATTTCACCAGTGGCTTTCAACTGCAAATAAGTTAAAGAATATTTTTCTATAGGTTAAATATTCTTTTTTGTCTTATTTAAACTTACTGTTCTTAATTTCTGTGGGTACATAGTATGATTTTAATTACCTTATTTTATTCTTTGTGCTATTCATAATTTTTTTTGTTTGTTTGGTTTTTTTTTTTGAGACAGAGTCTTGCTCTCGCCCAGGCTGGAGTGCAGTGGCGCGATCTTGGCTCACTGCAAGCTCCGCCTCCCAGGTTCACTCCATTCTCCTGCCTCAGCCTCCCAAGTAGCTGGGACCACAGGCGCCCACTACTTGTTTGGGTTTTTTTTTGGAGATGGAGTCTCGCTCTGTCACCCAGGCTGGAGTACAGTGGCATGATCTTGGCTCACTGCAACCCCCACCTCCCCGGTTCAAGTGATTCTCCTGCCTCAGCCTCCCGAATAGCTGGGATTACAGGCGTCCACCATCACACCAGGCTAATTTTTGTATTTTTAGTAGAGATGGAGTTTCACCATGTTGGCCAGGATGGTCTCGATCTTCTGACCTCATGATCTGCCTGCCTCGGCCTCCCAGAGTTCTGGGACCACAGGCATGAGCCACTGCACCTGGCCAAATGTGTATATATTTATGCAATATATAACATGTTTTGATACAGGCATATAATATGTATTAGTCACATCAGGATAAAGTATCTATTACCTTCAGCATTTATCCTTTGTATTACAAGCCAATTCTACACTTCATTATTTTAATGTACAATTAAATTGTTATTGACTACAGGGTCATTTTAATTATAAAAATTATATAGAAGTATAAATAAAGTCCATACATTCCTGAGTCATGAATAAACATTGGTATATATTTTTCTTTGACTATGTGGC